CTGGACTGTGAGGTCTTCCAGGGAAGCGACCATATTCCTAGATTTATCCCCAGTTTCTAGCAAGGCCTGGAATATAGTAATATTGTAACTCTAATATTTTTGTTCAGAGCAAAAATAAAAAAGAATGAATATGCTCAAACGGGAAACTGTAGCTGAGAGAGCACAGATAGGAGGGGCCTAACATCAACCAGCAATTCTGAAGTAGTAACAGATTAGTTTTCTGGGATGCAGCAGGACGAATGGCCCTCGCACTAAAAGGTTGCTGTCAGCTCTTCTTCAGAAGGGGTTAACAAGCAAATGGTGACTGGCAACAAAAGGGCAGGGGTTAAACGGGGCAGTGGTTAAACGAGACCGTAGTGCTGGCGCCAGGATGGAGACGCCGACTGGCTGAGACTCAAGGCGGGGCAGATAGGTAGGCGCGGCACACTTCCTTCCCTAACAATGTGACTAAGGTAGGTCAACGTCACATCCGGTTTAGTGGGCGGGAGCGGGGAAAACAAAAGGAGACGAAGGACGCATGCGTTTGGTGAGTCCCGGATTCTGGTGGGTTCTTCCGCTCAGGCTGGGTGAAGCGCTTCCGGGTCGCCGCCGGCAGCAGCCTCCCGGCGCGGTAAGTACAGACGCAAGGCTGCAACCGTCTCCTTGCCCCTTCATTCCTTTTTCCCCCAGAGAAACCCATTTCCTTTGACCCGACTCCCCAGGAGCTCCATATTGAGAGTCCTTAACCCTTAAAGAGCTCCAGCTCATTGGCCGCTTCCTCGAGACTAAGCCCCACCCCGTCACACAAGGTCCGTCATTCATTGGTGTCACTTCCTGTCACCCAGCATTTCTTTCAGTTAATTGGTCCTACCCAGGCCCCGCTTTTTTCGCGTTTAGCAACCCTATAAGGCCAAATTTCTGTCTGAGACCCGCCCTGCTTTCTTTCTGTTGGTCAACTGCATGGTCATTATCGTAATGAGCAAAGAAAGGGCGGTGGCTTTGCGACGGTGGGTTGGGCTTTCGGAGCCGAGATCGCTGGTCTGTCAGTACTTCTTGGACATGAGGGTGTTTACCGTCGTGCCTAATTACGCGGGTTGGGAATCTGAGATACAGGGAAGGGCAGCGGCTGGCCCTGGGTCGGTCAGATAAATTAAGACAAAAGCAGGACCAGGCATCGATTATTTTCTCCTGCTCATCCCTTTCACGGAGGAATTCTAAGCCCCGACACACTGTATGACCTAAAGCCAGTCTCTGCCTGTCGCTGGGCCTCAGTTCGCCTGTCCTAAGTTTAATTCAGATTATCTGGCACTCCTGGTCGGCTCCCTCAGCCGCTCAAAGCTGATTGTACCCTTATAATGTTAGTTCATCCATTCAATCTTCCATCTACTTGTGGTATAATTGTTATTATCCCCATTTTACAGATGAAGACACTGAGGCTCAGAGAGGTTAAGTGACTCAGCCAAGGTCAAACAGCTAGTAAGTGGTGGAGCCAGGACTCAAAGCCAGGTCTGTCTGATTCCTAGGGGGAGGGGCTGCTTGCAAAACACATTCACTTGACCCTTTCCCTCAGTCTAGGAGCCATGTCCACTTTGTTCCCCTCACTCTTCCCTCGTGTGACTGAGACTCTGTGGTTTAATCTGGATCGACCCTGTGTGGAAGAGACAGAGCTGCAGCAGCAGGAACAGCAGCATCAGGCCTGGGTGAGTGAGCAGCTAGCACAGCACAGAGACCTCTGGCCTTGTTCCTCTGTGCCTTTGCCCACAGCTCCAAAGCATCGCGGAGAAAGACAACAACCTGGTTCCTATTGGCAAGCCAGCCTCAGAGGTGAGTGGCTCTAGCAGGTGGGGCCTGTGTGGGTAGGGCTTACAGGCTCTGTCCTGCCCACCAGCACTATGATGACGAGGAAGAAGAGGATGATGAAGATGATGAGGATAGTGAAGAGGACTCAGAGGATGATGAGGATATGCAGGACATGGACGAGATGAATGACTACAATGAGTCACCGGATGATGGAGAGGTCAATGAGGTAGGCAAGGGGTATGGGGGAGGGCCTCTGTTGGTGAGCTGAGCTATTCCATCCTTGATGGCAGGGAAGTCTGGAAGGCCAGTGTGGTGGAGGCGGCAGCGGTAGCGGCCACAGCTCTTAGCATACTGCAAGAAGCGGGGTGCACCAGGGAAGAGCACATGGTCAGCCAGCACGGTGGCACCTGCTGGCAGTAGGGCATGGGCCTCCAGCAGCTGCAGGTCCCTCAGGTAACATCGTGGCCGGTGTGCCAGGAGCACCAGGTCTGCCCGACTCAGCTGATACTGGGTGCGTAGGCACGGGATCACGTCCTCTGAGCTGCCCACGATGAGCTCCACCTGTGGGGATAGGGGGAGCTGGAGGTGAGGGTGGGGGGAATTGTTCTCCCAGTCAAGACCCCACCAGGATCTGGCTTACTTCATGCCAGGTCCTGGCTTAGCTTCCCATGAGTGTTCTCACATTTCCTCTGACCTCAGAACCTAAGAAGTCAGGATCAGTATTGTGATTTCCATTCTGAAGAAGCTAAGGTTCAGAGGATGCATGCTTTGCTCAAGGTCACGTAGCTAACAAGAGGCAGAGTAAGAGCTGGACCCAAATTTGCTGGGTTCCAGAGACCTTCCTCTTAGCTGTTTCTTTCGTCATCCGGCAGAAAATAATGTGCAGATGACTTGGGACAGGAGGGCAGGAGCTCACACACCATCCAGCATCACAGTCCCCAGAGTGGAGGTGCTTCCTTCTCCTTAGATGGGAGTCCTTCACAAGGGATGTCTGGGGGCAAGGCCTGGGGTGACAAAAATCTGGGTTGGGGAGATGGGAGGCTGACCATGTGCTCATCAAAGCCGGCCAGGCGGATGAGTTTTTCAGCCACTGCTGCCGTGCGTGGGTCCCGCTCCACAGTAAGAAGGCGACCCCCAGGGGGCAGGGCTCGGGCAATAAGCAGGGTAGAGTATCCACAGTAGGTTCCCAATTCCAGCACACAAGCAGGGGCCTTCTCCTCCACCAGCCGCATCAGGATCTGACCTATGAGGGGAGATGGCTGTTGCAGAAGACATGGGAGATGGATGCAGGGCCCCTGATAAAAGATATCTCAAATGCCTACCTGCCTCACTGCAGCTCCCAACCAGCCGGGGTCTCATCTGTCTCTTGTACCATAGCCCCAGCTGCCCTCCTGGTCCCCGTCTCCTACAGTGTAGTCTTCACACCAGCCCTGGAATCTTTCCAACAAATCTGACCTTATTACTCCTTGGCTCCTGTGAGCTGAAGGCCTTTGGGATTGAACTTGGGATTCTCAGCCTGGCATTCAGGACCTTGGACCTGATCCTATCCTACCTTTCCAGGTTCATCTCTCAGTACTTCCCACCTGTGGCCTGTATCACAGCCATCCCAAACAACTGTGCCCAGAATCCATCAAGCTGTCTCATTCCTTCATGCCACATGTGTATATGTGGCTGGCTTTGCCCTTCCCACCCCCATCGCCATCTGCCTGGCCAACTCAGAACTTCCAGATTCAGTTCAAATGTTGCTCTTTCTCCATGAAGTCCCAGGCAGAAACAACCACCCTATCTTTCAGATTTATGAAAGGTCTCTGTTAGAATTTGTAGTTTCATTCCCCTTTTATTGCTCATCAAATGTATTTCTGATCTTGGAATTGGATGAACTTTTATTTATTTATTTTTGAGACCAAGTCTTGCTGTGTTGCCCAGGCTGGAGTGCAGTAGCATGATCACGGCTCACTGCAGCCTTGACCACCCAGGCTCAGGCAATCCTCCCACCTCAGCATTTCCAGTAGCTGGAACCACAGTTACTCACCACCACACCCGGCTAATTTTTAAATTTTTTGTAGAAACGGGGGTCTTGCTTTGTTACCCAGGCTAGTCTCGAACTCCTGGGCTCAAGTGATCCTCCTGCTTTGGCCTCCCAAAGTGCTGGGATTACAGGCATGAGCCACCATGCCCAGCCAGTGAATTTCTTTTCTTTTCTTTTTCTTTTTTTTTTTTTTTTTGAGACAGGTTCTTGCTCTGTCACCCATGCTGGAGTGCAGTGGCACAATCACAGCTCACTGCAGCCTCAGCCTCCTGGGCTCAAGCAATCCTCCCACCTCAGCCTCCCAAGTAGCTGGGACCACAGGCATGTGCCACCATGCCTGGGTAATTTTTGTATTTTTTGTAGAGATGGGTTTTTGCCATGTTGCCCAAGCCGGTCTCAAACTCCTGAGCTCAAGCAATCTGCCCACCTCGGCCTCTCAAAGTGCTGGGATTACAGGCACCAGCCACCACACAGCCGAATTTCTTAAATAAGACCCTAAAAGCACTTATGCTGGGATTGAGATAAATCCAGGCAGACAGCTACCCTAAATGGTATGTGGAAGCCTCCATGGTGGAGAGGAAAGATGTGGAGACAGATAATTACAAAGCTATGGGTTATCTGCTGAGATGGTTATTCCACTGTGTATTATGGTTCCTTTGAGGCCAGCATTTGTGGCTCATTCATCTCTGTGGCCTCTACCCCTCTCCCTGGCACCTAGCACATTCCTAATACAAAAGAGGTGGCAATAAATGTTTGCTGAATAAATGACTTAGTCCAAGCTCCTCATTTCCAGATGA